GGCTTTTGGGTGTGGAGCCCAGGAAGCATCCTGAGGAAGGTCAGACCTGTGACGCTCAAAACACTCAGGATCCATTCCTGGGAGATGAGGCAGCCCAGCTTCCGTGCTAGCCCTGCCTTTGGAAAGGAGCTAATCTTAAGGAAGGGGTTTCATAACAAGGGCATTTCTTTCCTACTCTGTATCCTGACTTGGATCCCCAAACCTGTCAGTTGCTCCCCATATCTGCTGGAAAACAAGGAATCTAGGACAGGACAGGTGACAAAAGAGAAGGGCAGAAAAGTTGCTGCAGGGGAGGAACAAAAGAGCAAGGATGTCTTGAGAAACTGACCTGGTTCACTAGTTTTTTTATCTTCCTAGTCGGCCTATGGGGTTCATTAGATCAGTGAAGGAGGCACCCTGAGAGTGAATAGGTTCCAGAGACGGGGTCCTGGAGTGGGTGAGAGTTGGGGTCCTTCTGGAACTTGAGAGAAGATGAAACAGTAGTCCATTGGCCCACGATGAGCCTGCTAATATTAGAGGCTGGGTTGACTCTTCCTTTGCATCCCTAACCTGCTTTAAGCACGGTGGGGACTGTCTGGGACCACGAGAGACGCATACACGGGAGGAGGAACAACAGAGAAAATACAGGCTGACATGGAGACAAACGGAGCGGGGACTCAGATATGATACCCCAGGCTCTGCCTCAGCCAGAACTGTGTTGACGAAGGGGGACGGGGTGCCTGAGAATTGGGGGCGGGGTTTCCTCCTCTCAGTGGGGCTCTTCTGTCCCGCGCTCTCCTCCTCCCCCACCCCCCCCCCCCGCCAAGCCCCGTGACTTCTGCTTTAGGGGCAGATTGCTGGGGAGCTAGTCTCCTTCCCCGCACTTTGCAGTTCACCCTTTCACCGGGTGCCTCCCCCGGGCTGCAAAGGGTGGGGGGCGGGGGTAGGGGGAGCCAATCCCGGCAGCGCCAAAGAGGGGAGGAGGCGGTGACAGCCGCGGGGAGGGGGCGGGAGGAGAGAGGCAGCTCGGCTCGGCTCCGCGCTCAGCTCCGCTCTGCCTCCGGCTCTGCGCTCACCTGCTGCCTAGTGTTCCCTCTCCTGCTCCAGGACCTCCGGGTAGACCTCAGACCCCGGGCCCATTCCCAGACTCAGCCTCAGCCCGGACTTCCCCAGCCCCGACAGCACAGTAGGCCGCCAGGGGGCGCCGTGTGAGCGCCCTATCCCGGCCACCCGGCGCCCCCTCCCACGGCCCGGGCGGGAGCGGGGCGCCGGGGGCCATGCGGGGCCAGGGCCGCAAGGAGAGTTTGTCCGATTCCCGAGACCTGGACGGCTCCTACGACCAGCTCACGGGTGAGTCAGTGACGTGGGGGTCGCGGGAGGGAATGTGCCTTCCTGGGGTCTTCTCTCTTCCCAGGCCACCCTCCAGGGCCCACTAAAAAAGCGCTGAAGCAGCGATTCCTCAAGCTGCTGCCGTGCTGCGGGCCCCAAGCCCTGCCCTCAGTCAGTGAAAGCAAGTGCCTCTCATGTGCTTCCGGGGGCGGGCTGAGTGTGAGGGGCCAGGTGTGTGTCTGCAGTTGGCCGGGTCTTCCGCTTTCTCGGTGACAGTTCGCTCCCTTCAGCATTAGCCGCCCCAGCCTCCCTCCGCCCCCACAGACCCCGCCTGCTGGACCCAGGTGACTTACGCTCCTGGTGGGGGCGGGGCGGGCTGAGGCGCGGCTGTCCTCACCGCTCCCGCAGACAGCGTGGACGATGAATTTGAATTGTCCACCGTGTGTCACCGGCCTGAGGGTCTGGAGCAGCTGCAGGAGCAAACCAAATTCACGCGCAAGGAGTTGCAGGTCCTGTACCGGGGCTTCAAGAACGTGAGTGCAAGGCGAGGCCAAACTCAGCGAGGTCTGCCCTCAGCCTGGTGCCCTCTCCTTCCAGGAATGTCCCAGCGGAATTGTCAATGAGGAGAACTTCAAGCAGATTTACTCCCAGTTCTTTCCTCAAGGAGGTGAGGGGACAAGGCCCAAGGGGAAGCAGTTGTGGAAGCCAACTTCTCCACACTCACCCTGCAGACTCCAGCACCTATGCCACTTTTCTCTTCAATGCCTTTGACACCAACCATGATGGCTCGGTCAGTTTTGAGGTGAGCTGGGCGAGGTGGGCCAGGGAAGCCTGGAGGACACAGCTCCCTCCTGCCTCCTTCCCAGGACTTTGTGGCTGGTTTGTCCGTGATTCTTCGGGGAACTGTAGATGACAGGCTTAATTGGGCCTTCAACCTGTATGACCTTAACAAGGACGGCTGCATCACCAAGGAGGTGCAGGGCAACTGAAGGGCTGGGGGTCTGTGAGGAAGGATCCTCTTCTCTCTTGGCCTAACAGGAAATGCTTGACATCATGAAGTCCATCTATGACATGATGGGCAAGTACACGTACCCTGCACTCCGGGAGGAGGCCCCAAGGGAACACGTGGAGAGCTTCTTCCAGGTACTTGGGAGTGGGTAGGCTGGAGGGCCCTGCCTGTTCTCCCTGCCTGACCACCTTCTTGCAGAAGATGGACAGAAACAAGGATGGTGTGGTGACCATTGAGGAATTCATTGAGTCTTGTCAAAAGGTACAGCTCCCTGCCCTCTACATTACCCTGACTTCAATCTGCCTCGCTCACATCATGGCCACAGGATGAGAACATCATGAGGTCCATGCAGCTCTTTGACAATGTCATCTAGCCCCCAGGAGAGGGGGTCAGTGTTTCCTGGGGGGACCATGCTCTAACCCTAGTCCAGGCGGACCTCACCCTTCTCTTCCCAGGTCTATCCTCATCCTACGCCTCCCTGGGGGCTGGAGGGATCCAAGAGCTTGGGGATTCAGTAGTCCAGATCTCTGGAGCTGAAGGGGCCAGAGAGTGGGCAGAGTGCATCTCGGGGGGTGTTCCCAACTCCCACCAGCTCTCACCCCCTTCCTGCCTGACACCCAGTGTTGAGAGTGCCCCTCCTGTAGGAATTGAGCGGTTCCCCACCTCCTACCCCTACTCTAGAAACACACTAGACAGATGTCTCCTGCTATGGTGCTTCCCCCATCCCTGACCTCATAAACATTTCCCCTAAGACTCCCCTCTCAGAGAGAATGCTCCATTCTTGGCACTGGCTGGCTTCTCAGACCAGCCATTGAGAGCCCTGTGGGAGGGGGACAAGAATGTATAGGGAGAAATCTTGGGCCTGAGTCAATGGATAGGTCCTAGGAGGTGGCTGGGGTTGAGAATAGAAGGGCCTGGACAGATTATGATTGCTCAGGCATACCAGGTTATAGCTCCAAGTTCCACAGGTCTGCTACCACAGGCCATCAAAATATAAGTTTCCAGGCTTTGCAGAAGACCTTGTCTCCTTAGAAATGCCCCAGAAATTTTCCACACCCTCCTCGGTATCCATGGAGAGCCTGGGGCCAGATATCTGGCTCATCTCTGGCATTGCTTCCTCTCCTTCCTTCCTGCATGTGTTGGTGGTGGTTGTGGTGGGGGAATGTGGATGGGGGATGTCCTGGCTGATGCCTGCCAAAATTTCATCCCACCCTCCTTGCTTATCGTCCCTGTTTTGAGGGCTATGACTTGAGTTTTTGTTTCCCATGTTCTCTATAGACTTGGGACCTTCCTGAACTTGGGGCCTATCACTCCCCACAGTGGATGCCTTAGAAGGGAGAGGGAAGGAGGGAGGCAGGCATAGCATCTGAACCCAGTGTGGGGGCATTCACTAGAATCTTCAATCAACCTGGGCTCTCCCCACCCCACCCCAGATAACCTCCTCAGTTCCCTAGGGTCTCTTCTTGCTTGACTCAATCTACCCAGAGATGCCCCTTAGCACACCTAGAGGGCAGGGACCATAGGACCCAGGTTCCAACCCCATTGTCAGCACCCCAGCCATGCGGCCACCCCTTAGCACACCTGCTCGTCCCATTTAGCTTACCCTCCCAGTTGGCCAGAATCTGAGGGGAGAGCCCCCAGAGAGCCCCCTTCCCCATCAGAAGACTGTTGACTGCTTTGCATTTTGGGCTCTTCTATATATTTTGTAAAGTAAGAAATATACCAGATCTAATAAAACACAATGGCTATGCACAGGCTGCCGTCTCTGCCTTTTGTCCCTCCCA